CATTTAATTAAGTATTCAAATTTTTTGATATTTTGCCTTCCGAAAATTAAATCATAAATGTAATCTTAAACTTGAACTGACTTTGAAATTTCCCATAGGGCTCTGGAAAATCTCAAAGGATTTCTTCTTTGACTTCATAAAAATAGAGATTAAAAAAAATTAGGTCTGTTTGATATGCTCAAGTGCATAAAAAGTATTGTCACATAAGAAAAAAATGTGACCTTCCCTAGACTGTATTTGTATAGGTAAATAGGAAAATATTCTTCATATAAATTTTTCATAAATTTTATGAAGTATATAGAATTTTGTCATTTTTGGCTGCCCCATAATATGTCCTGGTATAATGTGATCAGTCATAATTCCAGTTACTATTTAAAATGTTTTATGCCATGGAATAACCGAATTTTCTCATTAAATGACCTCTCACTAGCTCTTAAATCACAATCATTTTAAGTCTTTTGTCATCCACAGATAGTCTGTTTTACTCTGATGCTTTTCTGAAAGCTCTTGCAGTCCGCTACAAGCCAGAGTGCTTCATCTTTAACAAAATGTGACTATCTCTGTGACCCATGGAAAGAACAATAACAGGTAATCCGGGGTACAAGCATCTGATGCCATTGCTTAAATAACTTTGAGACTGTACACCTGGTCTAAGTCTACAGTTCCGGAAATTTAATGGAGAAGCTGATGGGTTCTTCAAACTGGTAGCCGAAGTTAAAGCAGAACAAGAATCAATTACATACGGCAGATGAACTAATGAAGTGTGGTTGTTTTTTATGGTGCTATTTTGGAACATCATTAGCTCTTTAATGTTTTATATTATGGATGTAAGAAACCTCTTTTAAAGCCATTATATTATAAATAATTTTGTAGATGATACTTTTGTAAACAGATATAAAACTTTTATATATTTATCCCTGCTTATCCCTCCAGAATTTAGAAATGCTTATTGAGTATTCTAATTCCCATTGTGACATAACTACTTGCATACGTTCAATAAGAATCTTTCCTCCTAACATGATGTAATTAGAAATATCAGTTATATTACTCAGGTTTTGAATGGAATGTCATATTTGAAAATGACATTCATAGAATCAGATATGATCAGACAGTTTTAAGGAACTATGCTGACTTTATGAGGTCAAGGCTTACAAAATCCTCTTGAAAAAATTAGCCTGGTACCTGGCTTATAGCATGCTTAGCCTTACAGTGAGTATAGAAGGTCACTTTCCGGTACTCTCAGGAACCATAGGATATTTTGGAGACCTCAAGAAGAGAGGCAGTCATTCAATTCTGTAAGTACTACAAATGAAATCTTGTGGTGAGCACTTTTACTTGTACTTATATTTTATTTCATAGGTTTTAAGCCCTGGAGACCCAGCTCTTCACTCTCACCTCAGATCTGAGACGTGATGCCACACCTTTTCCTCCAGTGAGTCAGAAAAGGAGATCTTTCTGGGTCTCAGTTTGATCCAAATCTGTATTTGTTTGTTTAGGCTGCCATGACAAAATACTACAGATGGGGTAGCTTAAACACGTCGTCTGTGAGTGGGTGTTTCTCACGATTCTGGAGGCTGCACATCTGAGATCAAGACGTCAGCTGCCTTGGTTTCCTCTGAATCTTCTCCTCGGGCTGCAGATGGACACTGTCTTGCTGCCTCTTCCTCTGGTCGTCTCTGTGCATGCGTGCCCCCAGGGTCTCTGCGTGCCCTAATCCCTGTTCTAATAAGGCATCAGTAAGTTTAGATTGGGGACCATCCTAATGGCCAATGCATTTCTTTGGTTTTTGTTTCTTTTCAGATGCCTTTTATCAGTTTAAGAGGTTACCTTCAATACCAGGTTACTGAGGATTTTTGTCACAAATTTCTTCAAATCTTTCAAATCAGTTTTCTGATAATGAGGTAAGTGTATCTATTCACTTTTCGTCTTTAGTTTCTTTTTTTGCATATTTTCTCACCTTGACAGGCACTGAAGAGAATCTAGTATGGCCAATGTCACCTTGGTGACAGGATTTCTTCTTATGGGGTTTTCTAATATCCAGAAGCTGCGGATTTTATATGGTGTGCTCTTCCTACTGATTTACCTGGCAGCCCTAATGAGTAACCTTCTCATCATTACTCTCATTACCCTGGACGTAAAGCTCCAAACACCCATGTACTTCTTCCTGAAGAACTTATCCTTTTTGGATGTCTTCCTGGTGTCTGTTCCAATCCCAAAATTCATTGTCAACAACCTAACCCACAACAATTCCATTTCCATTCTAGGATGTGCCTTCCAGCTACTTTTAATGACTTCCTTCTCAGCAGGAGAGATATTTATCCTCACTGCCATGTCCTATGACCGCTATGTAGCCATCTGCTGTCCCCTGAACTACGAGGTAATCATGAATACTGGAGTCTGTGTGTTAATGGCAAGTGTTTCCTGGGCCATTGGAGGGCTCTTTGGTACTGCGTACACAGCTGGCACATTTTCCATGCCTTTCTGTGGCTCCAGTGTGATTCCACAGTTTTTCTGTGATGTTCCTTCATTACTAAGGATTTCCTGTTCTGAAACACTAATGGTAATTTATGCAGGTATTGGAGTTGGTGCATGTTTAAGCATTTCTTGTTTCATCTGTATTGTGATCTCTTACATTTATATCTTCTCCACTGTACTGAAGATCCCTACCACTAAAGGTCAGTCCAAAGCTTTTTCCACATGCTTCCCCCATCTCACTGTTTTCACTGTTTTTATCATAACTGCTTATTTTGTTTATCTTAAGCCACCTTCAAATTCACCATCTGTTATTGACAGGCTGCTTTCTGTGATCTACACTGTGATGCCTCCAGTATTTAACCCTGTAACCTACAGCCTGCGGAACAATGACATGAAATGTGCTCTGATAAGGTTGCTGCAGAAAACATATGGTCAGGAGGCTTACTTCATTTAACACTTTCAAGTTCTGTCAGTGATACAGTGCCTTACAGATCACAAGAAACTTTCCTTATTTGTAACTTTGGAAAGACCTGAGAAAAGAAAGCAATATACTCAAATTATTTTTTCCCTGAAGAAATAAATACTCAAGAGCCTAACTGACTATTTCTAAGTCACTTAATTGCATTAC